TCCCTTGCAGCCAAGTCTAATTCTAACTAATACAAACTAACTCTAAAAAATGAATATATATTCACCAGGGGATAGGCTATTTCAAGCAGAGGGAAGCCTGTATAAAGGCTCAGGGAATGCCGTGGTTTTATGTGGCAGCAGATGAGACTGGAAATGAGTCAGGATGAGCCACAGTGGAGGATGAATTAAATGGGCAGGAGTGTGGTAGAAAGACCTGTTGGAGGCTATGAATGCAATCAAGGTGACAGACAACTGGTGCAATGATGGTAGTGGAAATGGAGGAGAGGGGATTGATTCAAGATGCATTTAGGACCAAGAATCGGGAGCTTGTGAACGTGTGTATGAGTACTGTAGACGGAGTGGGTGTGTCATCAGAGAAGATCTGAGCATTTGGGCTTGCTCTCCTCAGAGGCCCTGCGAGTGGAGTTCAGCTTTTCCTCATGGGGCAAATCTCACTTTCGCTCCAGTTCCTGGGGCTCAGAGTCCCTGGCCCAGATGCCTCTTGCCATCTCATCTTCACCCTGCCTGGCTTCCCTTGCTTGTTCCAGGATTGTTTCATAAAGAGGGATGTGGTTGGTCTTTAACCCTATGAATGCTGGCTGAGGATGCCTGCGGAACCTGTAGTGAAGCTTTCAGGGGCTGCTCGGGTTCTGGCTGGTAGGTGAACACTGTCCATCTTGCCGGCTGGGACACAGTGACTCTGGGTAGTTGTGTAAGAGAGGGGCCCTTGGCAGACAAACAGGTTCTTCTCTGTTGGTGGGCCAGCCAGCAGGTCAGTGGGAAGGTTAAAGGTCATGGGGTTTGGGAGAAACTGGGTGAGGAGTTCAGCCCCATCCCCCGTAAAGCTCCTGGGAAGCACTTCTCTACTGGGGCAGCCCCTGATACCAGGGCACTCATTAACCCTCTGGGTGCCAGGGAAAGGGCAGGAGGTGAGTGCTGGGAGGCAGCTGAGGTCAACTTCTTTTGAACTTCCACGTGGTATTTACTCAGAGCAATTGGTGCCAGAGGCTCAGGGCCCTGGAGTATAAAGCAGAATGTCTGCTCTCTGTGCCCAGACGTGAGCAGGTGAGCAGCTGGGGCAGAGGGATGGGGGTCACATGTCCCTTCGTCTCCTTCTTCCCCTAACCAGGCCTCCCTCCACCTGTCTTCTCAGAGCAGGTAATGGCAAGCATGGCTGCCGTGCTCACCTGGGCTCTGGCTCTTCTTTCAGGTGGGTCTCCGACCCTGACTTCAACGTGGGGGCCAGGCCCTGATTACCTAGTCCCTCTCCACAGCGTTTTCGGCCACCCAGGCACGGAAAGGCTTCTGGGACTACTTCAGCCAGACCAGCGGGGACAAAGGCAGGGTGGAGCAGATCCATCAGCAGAAGATGGCTCGCGAGCCCGCGTGAGTGCCCAGGGGAAGGGGTGTAGGCGAAGCTGACGGCCTGGATATCTGTCCCCTTCTCCAGGACCCTGAAAGACAGCCTTGAGCAAGACCTCAACAATATGAACAAGTTCCTGGAAAAGCTGAGGCCTCTGAGTGGGAGCGAGGCTCCTCGGCTCCCACAGGACCCGGTGGGCATGCGGCGGCAGCTGCAGGAGGAGTTGGAGGAGGTGAAGGCTCGCCTCCAGCCCTACATGGCAGAGGCGCACGAGCTGGTGGGCTGGAATTTGGAGGGCTTGCGGCAGCAACTGAAGCCCTACACGATGGATCTGATGGAGCAGGTGGCCCTGCGCGTGCAGGAGCTGCAGGAGCAGTTGCGCGTGGTGGGGGAAGACACCAAGGCCCAGTTGCTGGGGGGCGTGGACGAGGCTTGGGCTTTGCTGCAGGGACTGCAGAGCCGCGTGGTGCACCACACCGGCCGCTTCAAAGAGCTCTTCCACCCATACGCCGAGAGCCTGGTGAGCGGCATCGGGCGCCACGTGCAGGAGCTGCACCGCAGTGTGGCTCCGCACGCCCCCGCCAGCCCCGCGCGCCTCAGTCGCTGCGTGCAGGTGCTCTCCCGGAAGCTCACGCTCAAGGCCAAGGCCCTGCACGCACGCATCCAGCAGAACCTGGACCAGCTGCGCGAAGAGCTCAGCAGAGCCTTTGCAGGCACTGGGACTGAGGAAGGGGCCGGCCCGGACCCCCAGATGCTCTCCGAGGAGGTGCGCCAGCGACTTCAGGCTTTCCGCCAGGACACCTACCTGCAGATAGCTGCCTTCACTCGCGCCATCGACCAGGAGACTGAGGAGGTCCAGCAGCAGCTGGCGCCACCTCCACCAGGCCACAGTGCCTTCGCCCCAGAGTTTCAACAAACAGACAGTGGCAAGGTTCTGAGCAAGCTGCAGGCCCGTCTGGATGACCTGTGGGAAGACATCACTCACAGCCTTCATGACCAGGGCCACAGCCATCTGGGGGACCCCTGAGGATCTACCTGCCCAGGCCCATTCCCAGCTCCTTGTCTGGGGAGCCTTGGCTCTGAGCCTCTAGCATGGTTCAGTCCTTGAAAGTGGCCTGTTGGGTGGAGGGTGGAAGGTCCTGTGCAGGACAGGGAGGCCACCAAAGGGGCTGCTGTCTCCTGCACATCCAGCCTCCTGCGACTCCCCAATCTGGATGCATTACATTCACCAGGCTTTGCAAACCCAGCCTCCCAGTGCTCATTTGGGAATGCTCATGAGTTACTCCATTCAAGGGTGAGGGAGTAGGGAGGGAGAGGCACCATGCATGTGGGTGATTATCTGCAAGCCTGTTTGCCGTGATGCTGGAAGCCTGTGCCACTACATCCTGGAGTTTGGCTCTAGTCACTTCTGGCTGCCTGGTGGCCACTGCTACAGCTGGTCCACAGAGAGGAGCACTTGTCTCCCCAGGGCTGCCATGGCAGCTATCAGGGGAATAGAAGGGAGAAAGAGAATATCATGGGGAGAACATGTGATGGTGTGTGAATATCCCTGCTGGCTCTGATGCTGGTGGGTACGAAAGGTGTGGGCTGTGATAGGAGAGGGCAGAGCCCATGTTTCCTGACATAGCTCTACACCTAAATAAGGGACTGAACCCTCCCAACTGTGGGAGCTCCTTAAACCCTCTGGGGAGCATACTGTGTGCTCTCCCCATCTCCAGCCCCTCCCTCTGGGTTCCCAAGTTGAAGCCTAGACTTCTGGCTCAAATGAAATAGATGTTTATGATAGAAGTTTGCCTGGCGTGACTCTCATTTGGACCATG